CTCAGCGCGCCCGGGCCATGGAGCCACCGCCGCCGCTTCCTCCCGCGCCACCCGCCCTCCGGCCGCCGCCCGCCCCGCGCCCTCAGGGCCGCCGCGCCATCGCCGGCCCGCGCCCCCCTCCGCCGCCACAGCCGCCACCCGCGCTCGGCCGCCGCCGCCGCCACCACAGCCGCATCCCCTGCGCCGCTCCTCCTCAGGCGGCTCCCGGGCAACGCCGGAAGTCACGGCGCGCACCTGCCAAATCGCCCCGGCGGGAAACCGCTCCCCACGCGGACTGGGCCGCCCCGGCTCCTCCGCTGGCAGGGGCTTCGGGTCGGGCCCGGGCGCGGGCGCCCCAGAAAGGGCGGTTCGCCTGGACGGCGGACAGCGAGCGGGGCCTGCAGTTGCAACCCGGGCCGCCCGCAGAGGCAGGCGGGGCCCAGGTGGCGTGGACCGCCCGTCACCAGCTCTGCCTCGCCAGTCTGAGTCCGACTTATTAACTAGCTTCCGTCATTCATCAACACGCGCTATTGGGCATCTTGCGAGCGCCGGGCTCCGCGCCGGCGCCGGAATGCGATCCGGGCTTCGGACTCGAACGAATGCGGGGGACGAGCCAACCCTGGTGGGGGAGGCTGGGGCGGACGCGTTTATTAGAAGATCGGGGCCGTTTGCCTAGACATGAACATTTGGACTCGGAGGAGCAGAGGGACGCCCCCTCGGCCGCTCCGGCTGCACTGCGGAGCCGAGGCCCGCGCGAGGGCGCAGACCGACCAACCGGCTAGGGCCTGACTGGCTAGACTGTGCCCGCTGCAGAGGCGCGCTCCCAGCACAGGGCGGGGACGGAAGGGAGGACCCCGAGCCGCGTGAAACGCAAGGCCCTCGTGTGTGCGCAGCTGACACCCTAGGCGGGGCTGCGTCGGGGGCGGGGACAGGCGCGTCCCAGCCCACGCAGCCGGAACGCCTGAGCGCTGGGCGCCTGGTCTGCCGGACCTCAGCAGGGGGCACCGCGGGCCGGACTGTGGAGGGGCGCACGCCCGGAAGCGGCGAGGGTAGCCATGACGGCCTCCGTGCTGCGAAGTATCTCGCTAGCCCTGCGCCCGACTAGCGGGTGAGTGCGGACGCTGGCCGGATAGCGGAGTGCCCAGGGCGCGTGCGGGGTCTTCGCGACTGTCCGCCAGGACTCGCCTGTGCTCCCTGCTCGCCTCCCAGTCCACGAATATCTCAGGGATGAGCCATCTGGTCGTGACTCTTATGCATGAAAATCTGAGCACCCTGGCGAGCAGCGGTCCTGCTTAAGTCCTCTGTGGTCTGAACGAAAGATTTTGAAAAACCTTCCACGTTGACCTTGCTGTCATATCAAGTAGTTAGAAGTGCCCCGGGTTTGGGAGCATTCAGATATTTATACATACTCTTGTATCTTTCAGGCTTCTGGGAACTTGGCAGACGCAGCTTAGAGAGACTCACCAGCGAGCGTCATTGTTGTCTTTCTGGGAACTCATTCCCATGAGGTAAAACTCAATCGAGGGCCTGACCTCTGGGGGGAAAATGTTTAATATTTGCTTTATCTATTAGATCAGAACCTCTTCGAAAAAAGAAGAAGGTAGATCCTAAAAAAGACCAAGAAGCAAAGGAGCGCTTGAAAAGGAAGATCCGAAAACTGGAAAAGGCTACTCAAGAGCTAATTCCTATTGAAGATTTTATTACCCCTCTAAAGTTCTTGGATAAAGCAAGGTAAGGATCCTTCTCTAGGGATGAAGTCCTCAAGTGAGATTGGTAACCCTTAGCTTCTTTGCAGAGAGCGGCCTCAGGTGGAGCTCACCTTTGAGGAGACTGAGAGGAGAGCTCTGCTTCTGAAGAAGTGGTCCTTGTACAAGCAGCAAGAGCGTAAGATGGAGAGGGACACCATCAGGGCTATGCTAGAAGCCCAGCAGGAAGCTCTGGAGGAACTGCAACTGGAATCCCCGAAGCTCCATGCTGAGGCCATCAAGCGGGATCCTAACCTGTTCCCCTTTGAGAAGGAAGGGCCACATTACACACCACCGATCCCTAACTACCAACCCCCTGAAGGCAGGTACAATGACATCACCAAGGTGTACACACAAGTGGAGTTTAAGAGATAGACTTGCAGGCTGCTATCCTTAACATGCTGCCCCTGAGAGTAGGAATGACCAGGGTTCAAGTCTGCTTTCCACAGAATCAGGCATGCTGTTAATAAATACTGGTTTAATCAAAATGCTCCTTTGTCTTGTGTTAGAATTTTTTTTA